GCACCTCGTTCCCTATTGCCCCTCACTAACTCCCGTGACCAGGAGTCCCCACTCCCAACCTTGTCCTGGGGATTCTGGGGAGAAACTGCCCCAGCGCAGAGGCTACTCCAAGGGTTGTCCTTGGTCCGGCGCAAAGGGTTCGTCCGCCACCCTCCCGGCTGCGCACCCCGCGCTCGGACGCTCTAGAAAGGACTTGGGACGGGGGTTGCCTGTGGAGCGGGGGCCTAGGCTTCCTGAGCAGGGAGAGGATTGCACTTTGCTCCCCTTGGGGAACTCCCTGAGGTGAGCAGCGGGGAGGGGCCCCCATACTTTTCCCAGCAGGGGAGCCGGGAGTTTCCTCTGCTCCCACTGCAGAGCAGGGGAGGGTCCCTGCTAGGGGCGGAGAAGGGGCTGCAGGGGCGAGTGGGGAGGGGGGCTACACGTTTCCAAGAAGGGCGGCAGTTTCGTGTCGCTACAGTTGCAGGCGTGCATTTAGGAGGCTGTAGACAGGGAGGGACCCGCACTTTCCCGAGCAGGGGAGCTGCTGGGAAAGTTTGTTTTTTTGCTCCCACTGGAGACCAGGGGGTGAGGGGCGGAGAAGTGGCTGCAGGGGCGAGTGGGGAGAGGGGGCTCTATGTTTCCAAGAAGGGCGGCAGTTTTGTGCCACTACAGTTAAGGGCCGCCCTCGGGCGTGCATTCAGAGGGCTGTAAACCGGGAGGGACCCGCACTTTCCCGAGAACGTTGTAGTTCACTTTGCTTCGGGTCGGCGCCGCCCTGGCTACGGCCCTGTGGGTGGGTGAGGGGGCGTGGGCAGTTTCCTGAGAAGGGGCGGGGCGTGTACCGTACTCCCCTCGGCGCTGCCTGGGCCACCCCCGCCCGCCTACCCCCTCTGTCTCCTCCCCGGGCCCGGCGTTCCCGCCCCTTCTGTGCGCGCGTGGAGGCCGGGGCGGGGCGGGCGCAGCCGGCGCTGAGCTTGCAGGGCCGCTCCCCTCACCCGCCCCCTTCGAGTCCCCGGGCTTCGCCCCACCCGGCCCGTGGGGGAGTATCTGTCCTGCCGCCTTCGCCCACGCCCTGCACTCCGGGACCGTCCCTGCGCGCTCTGGGCGCACCATGGCCCGCGGGGCTGCGCTGGCGCTGCTGCTCTTCGGCCTGCTGGGTGTTCTGGTCGCCGCCCCGGGTGAGCGAGCGGAGGGATCCGGGTTGGGGGACGTTTCTAAGTTGACTCTTTTTTTCTCTCTTAGATGGTGGTTTCGATTTATCCGATGCCCTTCCTGGTGAGTATCAACATCATTTTTTAAAATCCCGTCTTTTACTAACTGAAATATCTTATCTCTTTAGACAATGAAAACAAGAAACCCACTGCAATCCCCAAGAAACCCAGTGCTGGTGAGAAGGGCTTCTTCCTAGTATGCAAAGAATTTGGTATTAACTGCTCTTTCCCCTCTTTTAGGGGATGACTTTGACTTAGGAGATGCTGTTGTTGATGGAGAAAATGGTGAGTATTTTCCTTTAATCTCTTCTGCTGCTTTAAAATTGCAACTCTCATCTTTCACAAACAGACGACCCACGACCACCGAACCCACCCAAACCGATGCCAAATCCAAACCCCAACCACCCTAGTTCCTCCGGTAAGAGTCTCTGACCCTGTGGGATGTCTTCAGTTGACAGGTGATGCTGTATTTTCTTTCCTAGGTAGCTTTTCAGATGCTGACCTTGCGGATGGCGTTTCAGGTGGAGAAGGTACAGTTATCTTGTTTTCTGTCTCTTTTCTCTTCCCATTGCAGACGTTGTTTTTGTCTTGCAGGAAAAGGAGGCAGTGATGGTGGAGGCAGCCACAGGAAAGAAGGGGAAGAGGGTAGGTGCACCTGGCTTCTGTCTTCTTGTCTCTCAATCACGATGCTGTGTGCTTCCTCCTGCAGCCGACGCCCCAGGCGTGATCCCCGGGATTGTGGGGGCTGTCGTGGTCGCCGTGGCTGGAGCCATCTCTAGCTTCATTGCTTACCAGAAAAAGAAGCTATGCTTCAAAGAAAATGGTAAGTCTCAGTCCGCCGGTGCCTCTCCTTCATATTTTTTATCGTTTTCAACCTTCCATTTCAGATGGCTGAAGACCTAGGGGTGAGCAGAGAACCCAGCCCAGGCCTGCGGAGCGTCCTGACCGTAATCGTTTTATCTGCTAAGACATAGCCTTAAAGCAAACCCTTCCATCTGCCGCTCCCCTCGCCCTGCTGGCAAATTCCCACCACGATGGGATTCTCAATCACATGGCGGATTCTCTGCCTTCAGTTCCATATGCTTTTGCCTTTCTGGATGCACAGAAGCTCATTATAGCAAATCATATTTCTGCATAAGAGCTTCAGAAAATGAAGAGAAATGCAGATATTTTCTTTTAAACATGAATCTAACAGAAACAGGGCAGTGACTTCCATGTTTTAATGAGTTTTGTCCCTAAGTCCATCCCTGCCAAGGGAACAAACTGGGGCCCAGGGTGGCCACCCTCTTCCCTGCAGTGTCCTAGGTTAAGCTCACTCACGTCCTAAGGATTTGACCTTCCAGGTCATGCATGGATTTTTAAATCTTCAACGTTTTTGGCCGTTGACTTGCATTTCTCACTGCACTTCCTATGAAGCAGTTCTTAACTCTTTCTGTGATCAGTGTTCCAAACAGGTACACACCTTGGTTCCTAGAAAAACAAAATTCATACGTTGAGGAATCACCTAAACATCTCCTGATCTTCACACTGTAAGGCGTGTTGGGAATTGGTGGGTGGTCAGGTCCCTATTCACACATTTGAGCACGGAGCCTCTGCGGCCGTCTTCCTTGGATTCTCTCATATCCCTGAAAAACACAAATTGTACCTGGATTTTCCTTCTGTTTCCAAAGTCCACCAACTTGTTCTTCAATGTAATTGATTTTAACTTGTTTTCTTTCTTTTACTTTTCTTATTTTTTTCTTTCTTTTCATTTTTTTCTTATTTCTTTTCCTTCTATTTATTTTACTTTTCTTATTTGTTATATGTTATTTCTTTTTCTTTTCTTACTTTTCTTCTTTTTTCATTTTTCTTTTTTAAATTGGAGTCTCACTCTGTTGCCCAGGCTGGAGTGCAGTGGTGCAATCTTGGCTCACTGCAGCCTCCACCTCCTGGGTTCAAGCGATTCTCCTGCCTCAGCCTCCCGAGTAGCTGGGACTACAGGCACACACCACCACACCCAGCTAATTTTTGTATTTTTAGTAGAGACGGGGTTTCTCCATGTTGGCCAGGCTGATCTCGAACTTCTGACTTCAGGTGATCTGCCTGCCTCAACCTTCCAAAGTGCTGGGATTACAGGTGTGAGCCACTGTGCCTGGCCCTTTTTCTTTTTTCTTTTTTTTTTTCTCTTATTTCTTTTTTCTTATTTGTTTTCCTTTTTGCTTTTTCTTTTTATCTTATTTCTTTTACTTATTTTTCTTTTTTTTACTTTTATTTCTTCTCCGTTTTTCCTCATTCTTTTCCTCTTATTTCTTTGACTTTTCTGATTTCTTTTTTTTTCTTATTTTCCTTTTTTTTTCATATTCCTTTTAATTTTTTCTTACTTCTTTTACTTTTCTTATTTGCCCTCTTGTGGAAATGAGGCACAGCCTCCCTTATGGTTGAGCCGTAGTTCTAGCTGAGCACGGATGGTTTGATCCTCCTGTGTTGGGGCACTGTATGGTGTGAGGGCACAAAACCTTGACCCACATGGGTCTGGTCACCTTCTCACAGAGGTCACCTTTACAGCCCCCCAACTCTTTGAAGGATGTGTCCCAAGGTGTCTCAAGTCTGATGCAATGAAAGCTGCCCCCCATTGACCACAGGACTGAGTCCAGAATGTCCTGCGTGTTTCCCAGAGTGTCTGTCCTAACACCGCTTAAAGATTAGCCACTGCTAGACAGTGATCCTCAGGTATATGGTCTCAGGATTGGCCCCAAGCACACGGTGTGTGTGTGTGTATAAATATATCTTCACAAAGCATAGGTACCCATTAAAGCCATATTGCTTTGCTGAATGGTTCTAATAGCTACAGATGATTTCTAGCCTGAAAGAAAAGCACCACGAATTGTTTGAAGTTGACTTGTCAGATGTGGCATGCTTGGTCTAAGTTTTGACAGGAAGGGTATGTGGGTAGGGGTGTACGGAGCATCTCATGAGACCAGTTCTCCTCCTGAGAGGTCCGTGATGTTGGAACTGTTGCCCCAGATGGACTTTGCCCTTGTGAGACTTTATACTTTTCAATGCAGTTTTTCCCTCTTTAAAACTCGCCAGCTTTTATGTAGTGTTTTATAAAATTACAGGAATAAAAAGAATATCTTTTATGCTTTTTAACCAATGAGGGGAGAGGGAGAAATTATTTGTCCTCTGAAATGAATGCAGGTTTTCAATTTCTAGCCAGGACAGTTTGCTGCAAAATGCACCCGTGTTGACAACTTGTGACTGGCAGAACAAATGACATTTGTGGTGAACATTTTCGGATCATTTCGAATGTTCTTCTCTTCAGGGGGTTTTCCTCTCTTTTTCTTAAATCAAAGAATTTGGCCCTTTATGTGGGAGTCATTTAGTGGTTAGGGAGAACAGTTGAAACTGTGGAGTTCACGTAGCGTAAACTGGCGAGGCTGTCTCTGCTGCTGTCATTAAAAGTTACGCTGCTGGCTTGGCACGGTGGTTCACACCTGTAATCCCAGCATTTTGGGAGGCCGAGGTGGGCAGATCACGAAGTCAGGAGATCGAGACCATCCTGGCTAACATGGTGAAACCCCGTCTCTACTAAAAATACAAAAAATTAGCTGGGCATGGTGGCGGGCGCCTGTAGTCCCAGCTACTCGGGAGGCTGAGGCAAGAGAATGGCGTGAACCCTGGAGGCGGAGGTTGCAGTGAGCCGAGATCGCGCCACTGCGTTCCAGCCTGGGCGACAGAGCAAGACTCTGTCTCAAAAAAAAAAAAAAAAGAAAAGAAAAAGAAAAGTTACGCTGCTGCACCATACAAACGTGTTCCTTTATGAAGGCATTTGAACCACAGATGGGGCCGTTTTACAAATAGCACGGTCTTTGTGAGGGGGAAACGCATGGCCACAGATTCGATGAGCTTCTGCTGCTTCCCTTTGTGTTGAAAACGTGGGTGTTCCTTCACACCAACACTGGAAATAAATAAATACCTATTGATCTGTGCATCTCTTACGCGTTTCCAATTCTGTTGGCTT